AACCCCGTCTCTACTAAAAATACAAAAATTAGCCGGGTGTAGTGGTGGGAGCCTGTAGTCCCAGCTGCTCAGGAGGCTGAGGCAGGAGAATGGCGTGAACTCAGGAGGCAGAGCTTGCAGTGAGCCGAGATTCCGCCACTGCACTCCAGCCTGGGAGAGTGAGACTCCGCCTCAAAAAAAAAAAAAACCCTTACGGTTAGAAACTACACAAAAACGAAGCCCACAGCTGTTTCAGTATGTTTAAGTGGCTCTGAAAAGAGCCTTTGGGTTAGAAATGACGTTTACTTAGCAGGCTTACTTGGAGCTGGTGTACTTAGTGACAGCCTTGGTGCCCTCAGACACAGCATGTTTAGCCAGCTCTCCCGGCAGTAGCAAGCGCACTGCTGTCTGAATCTCTCTGGAAGAAATGGTGGAGCGCTTGCTGTAGTGAGCCAAACGTGATGCCTCGCTCGCTATACGCTCAAAGATATCAGTGACGAAGGAATTCATAATGCTCATAGCTTTCGAAGAGATGCCAGTGTCCGGATGGACCTGCTTTAGCACTTTGTAGATGTAAATAGAATAACTCTCCTTACGGGTCCTCTTGCGCTTTTTGCCTTCCTTTTTCTGGGTCTTAACGACAGCTTTCTTAAAGCCCTTCTTGGAAATGGTAGCACCTTTAGATGACACCTCCGGCATAGCTACCACACACTTCTGCAGCGTTACACGGTTCTTTTCCAGGGTTACACAGCACTTTCCAGTGCTCAACAGCTCTTCAGTATTAAACAGCTCCAAATGACCTCAGCTCCAAGTCTCGCCAAGTAAACAAACAGAACTGGAGGATGAAAGATGCGGTATTTATAGGCACGGCCCTCAAACGCCGCGTTCGGTATCCAAAATCTGATTGGACAATGGGAAGTGGCGTGAATGCAAATGAGGCGATTCTAGTACGACTTTCTGATTGGGTAGACGGCCATCAGCCAATCAGATAGCAAATGCCAACCTCAGTCAGACTATAAATAGGCCCAGTAGCAGCCCTAGAAATGTGGTTCTCGTGTTGCTGCAATTTGATGCGAGGAGATGTCTGGACGAGGGAAGCAGGGAGGAAAAGCACGCGCCAAGTCTAAGTCTCGCTCTTCTAGAGCGGGTTTGCAGTTTCCCGTAGGCCGGATCCATCGTCTGCTTCGTAAGGGAAACTATGCAGAGCGGATAGGGGCAGGCGCACCAGTGTATTTGGCGGCAGTGTTAGAGTATCTCACAGCAGAAATCCTTGAGCTGGCAGGCAATGCGTCTCGCGATAACAAAAAAACTCGCATTATTCCCCGCCACCTGCAGCTAGCGATCCGCAATGATGAGGAACTCAATAAGCTTTTGGGCGGCGTGACCATTGCCCAGGGCGGAGTCCTGCCTAACATTCAGGCAGTGCTGCTGCCCAAGAAGACTGAGAGTCACCACCATAAAGCCCAAAGCAAGTAACTTAAGGTTGTCATTGGTAAAAAGACTTCTGTGTCAGAAAAAACAAAAGGCTCTTTTCAGAGCCACCTACCGTCTCAGAAAAAGGCTGTACGTTACAAAAC